CTACAAAAGGGTTAATTTTCCTGCCTGTAAAGTGTATGCTTTTTTTTTTGTTTTAAGAAAAATCTATTTTGAATAGTTCAAGGTACAGCTATTTGTAATCTTAAAACTTCATAGCTAAATTGGCATGAACATTTAGCTGGAATTTTTTCTGTGCTGATAGGTATAACCATTACACAAAGGTTAACTTAAGTAATAGTTTAATATCTTTCATTATTAATTATAAACAGAATGTTGAACTGATTACAGTTCTTAATGATTTTACTTATTGCATTTCTCTCTATTTGCCAGTCAGGTTAAATGTTCCCTGTAACAGCATCTGTCACCTCATGTACAGAGGTCAAAACTGGGCATATTTTAGCCTTGATGGGAACAGACAAGAATTAAATTATCAGAAAGTTTCATGACAAGGTTTTATTTTCATTTTGGGAAATGAAGGGAGAAGCATTAAAGAGAAATGTGGGAACAGGAACCATTTAGTTTTACAGAGCTATGATAGTTTGAAACAAGTTTGGCCATGTGAATGTTGTCGGGGCTGAGGAAGGGAGTTGGGGCCCCCTTTTGAGGGTGCTGCTTACCGTTTTAGGATCTCCTTAAGCCACACATGTTATTTTGAAATTTAACGATAAAATTGAACACTAGTTTTTCTTGCTCTGTACCAGGTTCTATTTCTGAAGAAAATTAATGTTCTGGTACATTATTGAGCACAGGAAAATTAAACTATTGTTTCCAGCCATTTTCCTTAAAGGCTGTGCTCTGTAGCATAATTATATTGGGCATTTTCGTAAAAGTCAGCTGACTAGTAGAAGATGGATAACTTTGTGGTTGTGTTTCACTTTGTTTTCTGTAATAATGCAGTTACGGCACCCTTGCCCCTGCCTCGGCTGACTTCACACTGACTTCCTCTGATGACCAGCAGTCTCTGCCGCGAGTTGCTGCTGCGCTGCTCAGTATTCTCCAGAATGATCTACTTGGCTGTCATTTGTTCTCACGGGGATATTTTTAGATTTACCCATCCTGAGGCGGTGTCATTTTTGTCACTGACATAGACTAGATTTATGCAAGTTTTTCTCTGTGAGGTCTTCAGCAGCTTCTGGAGGAAAGTATTGGTCTGAACACATGGGCATTGCTTTTGGGACTTTGGGTTAACTTCCACCATGGATTTCTTTTCTTTGTTTTTGTTTTTTTGTTTTGTTTTGTTTTTGATATGGAGTTTCACTCTGTCGCCCAGGCTGTAATGCAGTGGCGCGATCTTGGCTCACTGCAACCTCCACCTCCTGGGTTCAAGCGATTCTCGTGTCTCGGCCTCCTGAGTAGCTGGGATTACAGGTGCCCACCACCATGCCTGGCTAATTTTTGTGTTTTTAGTAGAGAGTTTCACCATGTTGGCCAGGCTGGTCTCAAACCCCTGACCTCAGGTGATCCACCCCCCGCCTCGGCCTCCCAAAGTGCTGGGATTACAGTCGTGAGCCACCGCACCCAGCCTGTTTTTTTTTTTTTTTTCCAGTGCATGGTTATATGTATCTTCACTTACCTCTTGAATTTTACTCTAAGTCAGTGAGATAAAACGCAACACTGTGTATATTTCTCCCTCTCCTTGCTGATTCTGTTCACTAGGTCTTGCATTCATTCATTCATTTATTCATTGGTCCATTCATTGATCCAAAACCACTTATTAAGAACCTACTATTGCTAGGCACTGTGCCAAGCTTTCAGGAAGCAGTGAAGCTTGCGGGACTTTTCTCTTCCTTACCGGAACTCAAGAGTTTGAAGGTAGCCTAAATGTTCATGCCGCGTGGTGGGTGCTGTGGTAGGGAGAGGGCAGGGGGCCTTGGGCACTCACAGCAACAGATCCCATCTTGTGACCTCTGCTTTCTTCTCAGCCGCTGAGCCCACACATCCTCCCCTATCATCTTTTTGATCTTTGCCTTTGTGCTCTGGGGATTCACAATCTGTTGTGGATGTACGTTCCTTTTTGATCCCACTTCCTCCTTACCCAGGGAACCTGAAACATCCTTGCTCCTCTTACGAAATACCAGATTAAGATGAAAACTGGTATTGGCTTTTGAAGAATTGTCCAGAAAATTATTGGGCTGATGACTGGGGTGGGTAGAAGATGGGGGCTGGTAATTTTTGAAGATGAAATAGGTGATGTTTATGGTCCTTCCTTAAGTTATACCTGCTGAAAAGCTGAAGTAGACACTGTCGTTGAGTAAAGGTCTGGGCCGCCACTCGGAGAGAGGGTGCATTGCTATACTGGGAAAGCGTCTTCCCTTTTCTGAGCCCTACTCAGTCCAACAAAGCAGTTCATCTGTTTATAGAAAGTGAGTGTGTTGAAATCATCATAGTGAAGTGAACTCAGTGAGCAGAAGTCTGAGCTTTCAGATTCCCTCAAAGGAAATAACATGGTGACAGATCCAAAAATCCTAATTTAAAACTTATCAGCCCTGAGAACTAAGCTTAAGGCCAGCTTCATATTTTCTCATTTTTAAAAAATTAAAAATTTTTTTCTCAACAGATTAAGTTGTTAAGTAGCATAAAGTGTTATCTGGGTTATGTTTGAAGCATGTTCTTGCTAGTTTTGCCAGGCTGATATTTGCAGGAGGGTGTTTTAGGGCTCCAGGTGGCTTTATCCAGTCAGGATCTAGCCTGTCTGATTTAAGTCCTCTGTTGGCAACATTGGAAATGGACTCTGAACAACCACGCAAAGAAACTTATGACTGGCTCATCGTTCAGAGAGATGCCAAGAGGGCAAGAGCCAGGGCCACCTGGGGTGTCAGTGTTCCAAGCTGGTGGGCCTTCTGCATCCCATCTCAGGTAGCCCAGCCCTCCCAGTCTTGGGTGGCCTTGGCTCTCCATATACGTTTCATGAATATCTGTTTGGGCCAGATGTTTCCCACCCCTGTCAGCCAGCAGATACCAAGACCTGGGTCCCGTATTATAGACATGGCTACTGGGGGCCCACCCTTGTGTTTCGGTGCCTCTCTGAGCACTGAAATCATTGAAATCCAGGGAGCCCTGTTTTTACCTTCAGATCTAGCCATTGCATTATGTGTCTGTTTAAATTCCCAAACAGAAATATTGAATCAGAAAATCCCCTCTTCTTACGTATCCCAAAGGTTGATATTGAGTAATATTTGGTTGTAATTGTGGAAGGGGTCCTTAGGCAAGCAGTCTTCCCAGGCCAGAATTTCTGAGTTTTTTCACAGAAGCACTGCCAGTTCTAGAATTTAAGTATCATAAAACAGTCAGGTCAGCTGTCATTAAAATGTCTAAAATTCTATTACTATCTATTGCTTCCACTTCTGATCCACACTTATCAGACCTTGACATCTTTATACGACAGGATGTGAACTTGAGCCCATAACAACTTAGTCTTCATAACAAACTTAATCAGGCTTAAGAGGAGAAAGTTCTTGCAACAGAGCCTAGAGTTAGTTCCCAAACTTGGGTGTCTGTCAGAATCGTGGGTAACAGATTTTTAAGACCTCATTTCCAGCTTTTTATGTAGTAGGTCTGGGTTGGGGTTCATGAGCGTGTATTTGTTTTTATCCCCCTTTCCCGTATTTTTCATGAATGAACCTACATTCTTAAGCACCAAAACTTGCTTCTATTGCAGGCAGTCCAAGGACCACTCTTTGAGAAATACTGACCTAGAGTGTGCTCCTTGCCAGTTTTCCTCATTTAGTGGGGAAAAAGAAGTTAGATATAAAAACCTCCCTGACTGCGACTTCAAACAGTGGAGGTGATGGGGTTGCTCTGATTTAGAAAGACAGAGTTTGTGATCTACGGGGAATTGACTAGAACCTCAGATCCTCCAAAGCACACCTCATCCTGGCTAAATCTCATTCTCTCAGGAGGGAGTCCTCTGAGGCCCAACACCAGCTCAGAACGATTCAAAAACTCCCCTGTACTTTTTCTCTGTAAAAGACAAAGGACAGGACAATTCCCAAGGCTCAGAGCCTTTGTGTAGTCAGTTTTCTGTTGAACTGATTTTGGAAGTAGCACAAAGTAGCAAGAGCTCTTACTTTTACATGGAACTATGCTTCCCTAACCTGGCTCATCTTCATAATTAGTTCTTAAGCTTTAAAACAGTCAGAAATTTGCATTTTTTAAAACCACCCAGAATGATTTTCATGTACACAAACTTTTGAAGCAGTGTGGTAGTAAGTAGTGTTCTTTAAGTTCAACCTTGATAGGAAGTTCCCCACCAGGTCTACTCTTTTTATTTCCATATCTCTAAGTTGGTTCATGCAACAGTCATCAAGACTAACTGATTCTCAGCTCCCTGTGTGTGTCTCTTCTACCATAGAGCTGTGCAGTCTCTTGCCTGAATTTGTTGTGGTGACTTCTGGAGTAGTCTCTCTGCCTTTAGCTACCTCTTCTCTAGTTCATCCTCCCCCTGTGACCTAATCCTGTCGCTTCCCTGAACAGAAGAAGCACTGATTGCACCCATTGCCCACATGATAAACTTGCACAGGGTCAAAGGCCTTGTGGCATCTCACTCTTGTCCCTCAAACTTAGCACACTTTCCCATAAGCTGTTCTCTCTGCCTGGGACTGCCCACTGGGAACCTTCCTTCCTTAATCTGTTCAGCCCTTTACACATACTTGCACTTCTAGAACAAATATTTTCTGCTGCTTGAAGCCTTACCTAACTCTCCCAAGTAGATTTTTTCTCTTTTTGTTCTCTAGTCTTCCTAACAGTCTCCCAAATAGCATTATCATAAGGGATTATATAAGACAGTATTTGTTATATCTCTTTCAAGAACCAAGGTCCTCTGAGAGAGGATGAGGGCAGAATTTTGTTTATCTTCATAAGGACTTACTGTAGTGACTGGCATGAAATAGGTGCTTAATTTTGACTGTGTGAAAACTGAACTGTACCAGAAACAGGCCAGTATAATGGGCATCTTTTTTTGTGATTGTTTCTGAGTTAAACCTGTAGGAGGATTACATCGAGAGGCCTTTCCCGGGTAAGGCTTCTTCCAGATTTCCTTTTTCATTGTTAACATCTCATCTAATTTTTGTTTCTTGTAGTCTCAAACCATGAATTATGTGGGACAGCTGGCTGGGCAGGTGATTGTCACTGTGAAGGAACTCTACAAGGGCATTAACCAGGCCACCCTCTCTGGGTGCATTGATGTCATCGTGGTACAGCAGCAGGATGGCAGCTATCAGTGTTCACCTTTTCACGTTCGGTTTGGAAAGCTGGGAGTCCTGAGATCCAAAGAGAAAGTGGTGAGTGTCCTCAAGGAGAGGAAAAGTCATCCGAACATTAAGTCATACTTTGTTTCTCCCATAGATTGATATAGAAATCAACGGCAGTGCAGTGGATCTTCACATGAAGTTGGGTGATAACGGAGAAGCTTTCTTTGTTGAGGAGACTGAAGAAGAATATGTAAGTTTGCATGGGTTACACCCTCCTTACACTGGATAACTTTTCTTTCTCCATTCTCCTCAAGGAAAAGCTTCCTGCTTACCTTGCCACCTCACCAATTCCTACTGAAGATCAGTTCTTTAAAGATATTGACACCCCTTTGGTGAAATCGGGTGGAGATGAAACACCATCTCAGAGTTCAGACATCTCACACGTCTTGGAAACAGAGACAATTTTTACTCCAAGTTCTGTGAAAAAGAAAAAACGAAGGAGAAAGAAATACAAACAGGACAGTAAGAAGGAAGAGCAGGCCGCATCTGCTGCTGCAGAAGACACATGTGATGTAGGCGTGAGCTCCGATGATGACAAGGGGGCCCAGGCAGCACGGTAGGACTCTCAGCCTGGGAAGGGTCTTGTGCGTTCCTGCCTTTCTTTGGTTTCTCCTTCACAGAGGATCTTCAAATGCTTCCTTGAAAGAAGAAGAATGTAAAGAGCCTTTGCTCTTCCATTCTGGGGATCATTACCCCTTATCTGATGGAGATTGGTCCCCTTTAGAGACGTAAGTATCTTTGAAATTTCTTGGTTTCTTGACAAGTCATCGTGTGTCTTTGTTCTCTTTGCAGCACCTATCCCCAGACAGCGTGTCCTAAGAGTGATTCAGAGCTGGAGGTGAAACCTGCGGAGAGCCTGCTCAGATCAGAGTCTCACATGGAGTGGACGTGGGGCGGATTCCCAGAGTCCACCAAGGTACTAGGGTTTACTTGCCTGTGGAAAGTGTGAGTTTAATTTTTAAACAATTTAACTTTTTTAGGTCAGCAAAAGAGAACGATCTGACCATCATCCTAGGACAGCTACAATTACACCATCAGAAAATACTCATTTTCGGGTAATTCCCAGTGAGGACAACCTCATCAGTGAAGTTGAGAAGGATGCTTCCATGGAAGACACTGTCTGTACCATAGTGAAGCCCAAACCCAGAGCCCTGGGTACACAGATGAGCGACCCAACATCTGTGGCAGAGCTTCTCGAACCTCCTCTTGAGAGTACTCAGATTTCATCTATGTTAGATGCTGACCACCTTCCCAACGCAGCCTTAGCGGAGGCGCCCTCAGAATCCAAACCGGCAGCTAAAGTAGACTCGCCGTCAAAGAAGAAAGGTAATCGTTTGTTTAATTTGGCTCCAGGTACTAAATTCTTACCTCTGATTTTTTTTTTAAACAGGTGTTCACAAAAGAAGCCAACACCAGGGACCTGATGATATTTACCTTGATGACTTAAAGGGTCTAGAACCTGAAGTTGCAGCTCTTTATTTCCCTAAAAGGTAGAGTGGTCCTTATTTATTGAAGGACAGCTAAGCACATCTTTTCCCCATCCCCTGTCCACAGTGAATCGGAGCCCGGTTCCAGGCAGTGGCCCGAGTCTGACACACTCTCTGGCTCCCAGTCCCCACAGTCCGTGGGAAGCGCAGCTGCAGATAGCGGCACCGAGTGCCTCTCAGATTCTGCCATGGACTTGCCTGACGTTACCCTCTCCCTTTGCGGGGGCCTCAGTGAAAATGGAGAAATTTCAAAAGGTACGTTGGGTGTTTGTGCCCCATCTTCATTTCTAACCAAATTGATTATTATTTTACATTGCAGAAAAATTCATGGAGCATATCATTACTTATCACGAATTTGCAGAAAACCCTGGACTTATAGACAATCCTAACCTTGTAATAAGGATATATAATCGGTAAATACTCCTGCTTTTATAATTGTTAAATATAATGGTTTTGCACAATTTTTGTTTCTCACAGTTACTATAACTGGGCTTTGGCAGCTCCCATGATCCTTAGCTTGCAAGTATTCCAGAAGAGCTTGCCTAAGGTGAGGCGATCCACCATCTGCTGCCTTTCCGATGCCCAGACTAACCCAGGTTGGTTGTTTTCAGGCCACAGTTGAGTCCTGGGTGAAAGACAAGATGCCAAAGAAATCTGGTCGCTGGTGGTTTTGGCGAAAGAGAGAAAGCATGACCAAACAGGTAACAGACCTAGAGGTCATTGTTTCCGTGGGTGCATGTTGCCATTATCATCTTGCTGTTACAGCTGCCAGAATCCAAGGAGGGAAAATCTGAGGCACCGCCAGCCAGTGACCTGCCATCCAGCTCCAAGGAGCCGGCCGGTGCCAGGTGGGTGCCCTGTCCTCTGCCCGGCTCATAGCGCCTCTTCCGTAACTGGGCTAATGTTGAACAGGCCGGCCGAGAATGACTCCTCGAGTGACGAGGGATCACAGGAGCTCGAAGAATCCATCACAGTGGACCCCATCCCCACAGAGCCCCTGAGCCACGGCAGCACAACTTCATATAAGAAGTCTCTCCGCCTCTCCTCAGACCAGATCGTGAGTCTTGCATGATCTGTGTTGTCCAGTAGTGATTTTCTTTATTCTTATGCTTTTTTAAAAGGCAAAACTGAAGCTCCACGATGGCCCAAATGATGTTGTGTTTAGTATTACAACCCAGTATCAAGGCACCTGTCGCTGTGCAGGGACCATTTACCTGTGGAACTGGAATGACAAGATCATCATTTCTGATATTGATGGGACAATAACCAAGTAAGCTCAATCCTTCAGGTGGGTGGCAAGGAGATAGCTTTTCCTGTTTCTACCGTCTTCTTAGGTCGGATGCTTTGGGACAGATTCTCCCACAGCTGGGCAAAGACTGGACCCACCAGGGTATAGCAAAGCTCTACCATTCCATCAATGAGTAGGTACCCTCCCCACGTTAACTCGCTCTGGCATGTGGGCTAACAGGGTGTGTTTTCTTTCAGGAATGGCTACAAGTTTCTGTACTGCTCGGCTCGTGCCATCGGCATGGCCGACATGACCCGTGGCTACCTGCACTGGGTCAATGACAAGGGCACAATCTTGCCCCGGGGCCCCCTGATGCTGTCCCCCAGCAGCTTGTTCTCCGCCTTCCACAGGTACCTCTCCGGCAGGCAGCCCTCTGCCCACCGATTGGTGATTGTATTTGTATTTTTTTCTTAGAGAAGTGATAGAAAAGAAACCAGAGAAGTTCAAAATTGAGTGTCTAAATGATATCAAGAATCTGTTTGCCCCGTCTAAGCAGCCCTTCTATGCTGCCTTTGGAAACCGTCCAAATGTGAGTATCTCCTGGGCTCTGGGTTCTGATGTTGGAATCACCCGCTTGCTATTTTCTTCTGCAGGATGTCTATGCCTACACACAAGTTGGAGTTCCAGACTGTAGAATATTCACCGTGAACCCCAAGGGTGAATTAATACAAGAAAGAACCAAAGGAAACAAGTCATCGTAAGTACATTCTCAGCTCTCAGCCCGGCGCCAGCCTGTGCCTCTTCCCCAACCTTTCTCTTAGGTATCACAGGCTGAGTGAGCTCGTGGAGCATGTGTTCCCCCTTCTCAGTAAGGAGCAGAATTCCGCTTTTCCCTGCCCGGAGTTCAGCTCCTTCTGCTACTGGCGAGACCCGATCCCTGAAGTGGACCTGGATGACCTGTCTTGAGGCGGCACCTCAGTGGGTGGGCAGGGCTTGGTCCCCCTCCCCACAGCAAGGGAAGGCAGCTGGCTCTTCTGCTGACCTCAGATACCAGCCTTCCCCAGCGGGGACGGGTGCTTCTGGAGCTGGTCCCGCCATCCTCCTTTGCCTTCCCAGGCCAGCTGCTCAGGCTCGGCAGGTCTGCAGCTCAGCTCCTGGAAGGAGAAGGGAGGAACTGGGCCTGGGGCTGGAGGCCTGGGATCCCTCCTTTGTGGGTCGCACACATGTTTCCTGCTGTGAGCTGGGGCCTCCTTCCATTGCATCATTTTAAAGGAAGAAAAAAGCAGCTAAAAAAGAGTGGACCAAAACACTGCACACAGTGAAGTGTTCCAGTTTCCACTGGGCAGTTGAGGTGGCTTCTGTAACCAGGGCTGTCTTCAGATGTCAGGGTCCCTGAACTGCTGCGGGCCCAGTCAGTGATGCTGGCTGAAGCTGCCTGTGCACGTTTCTTCTCTGGTCGCCTCATTTCCTGCTACACTGAAGGGGTCAGCTGCTCCAGTGGGCCAAGTTGGGCAGGACCCCCGCCCCTGCAGGGCCCATGCACCAGAGCCACTGAGCCCAGTCCCATAAACCTGGCCCTCTTTGGGGAAAGATCCCCACAGAGCATCCTCCTCTCATCTGTGACAACTCCACGAGCCCTTAATTTCTTAGTCCTCACCAGAAGAACAGGTCTCACAAGTATATATTTGATGTCTGTAATAAAAGTGGGAAGGTGGGTCTTAAAACAGACCAAACCCCGCCCCGCCCCCAACAACTCTGCTTTTAGGGAGGCCTCCGAAATGCAGATAGGCGGTTGAGTGGGGTCCTGGGAAGAGCGCTGAATCCCTCTGCTTGCTGCCTGGTGTGGGCCTTTGGAAAGCATCTTGCCTTGGGACAGGATTTCTAAAATTCTGTGATTCAGATTTGTCAGGGAAGCACAGTGAAGCTTGCTTAAAGGCACTGGCCAGCAGTGTGTGACTTTGGCTTTTGGGATCACACCCTGTAATCGGGCCCGTGGAAGCAGCGTCAAAGAGGGGTCTTGGAGCTCCTATGGAGCAGACTGCCCCCCGAGCAGTGTCCCCAGCCTAGCCCTGTGAGACCCCATGGGGACACGGGTGCCTATGTATTTTCACTAAAATATACATGGTAGCTCCATTTACTGATGCGGTTGTAATGAGCTCACATCGTGTCTGAAGAGATGGCACCAGGGAAAGGTGTGCCATAAGCTGCTCCAGAGCTTTTGGTATGCTGAGTGTTGACAGAGCTGCACTCTTAACATCAAGAGAACTGTCAGGAGCCCAGAACCAACCCCAGGTCTTGGTCTCCATTGGCGAGAACACAGGACGTGGTGGTTCCTGAGCAGAGAGGGATCTGCAGATACAGGCTTGGCGCTCGGGGTGGTCTCGTGGCCAACTCTTCATGCCCCTGCCGTTGTAGTGGAACCTCTACATGTTTTAGTTTGCTTCACCTAAAATAATGCTGATCTAGAGATAGAGAAATAGGGGTGGTTATTTTTCCAGATTGGAGAGTTGAAAGTCCCTGACTGATTTCAGCCATTTTCCTAGTGCTTGTCGGATGCAGAGACAATGTTGAAATCCCCTAAACACAGTTCTCAGTGGCAAAACCTAGGAAGGCTCATGTTCCCAGAGAAGGGACCACATGAGCCTTCTCCCATGCAAAGCTTCCCCCAGCTTAAATAGTTGATAAGGACTAATTGTTTAATGAGTTTATTTATCTACAGTAGGTTAGGGATCCTGGGTTCTGTTTATATGAAGTTCTTCCCAGTTTGTGAATTCTAGTACAGCAGCCATGCAGCCACCTTATTTCATAGATGCCATCTGTGTGTCCTCTTGACTACCTTCTATTTAGAGGAAGAATGAGAGCTTTGTGTGTTTAACTGAGCTTATAGTAGGACTTCTTTGCATATGTATGGTACTGAAAAATCTTAATATACATCTTTAATCCTTTTTAGGTTGTCCTTTAAAGAGTTTTTGACTAGTTTCTTTTTCTTGACAGCTCTTCTCTTTGGACACATGGGCCTTCTTAGAGGGTTCAGTCTAGGACCCGGCTCTCCTGGCCCTGTGTTGAGGGTAGCTGGTCCCTCTGTCCCTGTGTCTGCTAGCACTAGACTTTGTTGCTGCAGATTGATCCAGTGGGTACATAGGCTAATTAATGTGAGTCTTTTTCCTTGTTTAAAGGAGTCCCTCTTGCTGAAAGTAGATGATTACTATTGCTGTAGTGTTAGGAAAGTATTAAGTTTGTGCTGAAAATCCATTGCCATTTGGTACAAATGACATTTGTTCTTTCTGTGAAAGAGATGCCCTCGAGTGTGTTTGTACACAAACCCTTAGGATGGTGAGTTGAAGCATCACCCTCGCGCTATCTTCAGTGACGGGTGACGGCTCAGGGAGATGGCAGGCAGATTGGGCTCTAAGTCATTATTCTCTCAGTTACTCCATTGGTGAAATGGCCCTTTCCCTCTTTGCAGTTCAGTCTAAGTCTCGTATTTGCTTTGCTGTCTGTGTGCTGAAGCTCGTCCCGTGTGAGTTGCTGTCTGCCCCTTGTCAGGCTGTGAGGTGCTCGTGTAGACCTGGAGCATGCAGGCTGCCTCCGTTTTTGGGTACTGTGTTGTGTTTTGCTCTGTCTAAAAACATCTGCATAGTTTTCAACTGGAAAAAGAAAAAACTTAAAAATGGGATGTCCTAAAATGAAAGCTGCTCAAAGTCACAGAACAACCGAGGGACAAAGGAGATTGGATGACTGGGAAGCGCTGGCCCGGAACAGCCCCTGCAACTGTGGGGCCTGCACACAGCCCTTCCACAGTTGGCACTGCAGGTGCAGGCCAACCCTTTAAAGAATAAACAAGGAAGTCAGCTCTTTCACTTTTTACAAGTTGGCAAAAACAGACTTCCGGGGAATTTCGATGTTTTCCCGTGTTGTAGAGCTTCCAGGGTTTAATAAAACTGGTTAAAAATTGAGTCTTTCCCTGAAGTAAGTGCTCTTTCCAGATGAAAACTACTCTTTTGGTTTTGTTTGAAAGTAAGAAAGGGAGGGGAAACTTTGCTCTTTTAATAATTATGTTCAGCCTATGATGAAGTATTTGATTATTAGACAGCAATGTCACTAATAAGTTTTAAGTTGTCCAAAGTTAATTGTAAACATCATCAGTACAGTACTCTTAGTTACAGTAAAGCAATTGTTGCAAGATGAATGGCTAATATTTTGGTGCAGTGTTTGATGTTCAAAACAAAATGTTACAACAATAAACGAACATAACATAAACTGAATGCATTTGGCTCTTTTCTTCAGGGGACATTGA